TCCGCCTCCCAGGTACATGCCATTCTCCTGCCTCAGCCTCCTGAGTAGCTGGAACTACAGGCACCCACCACCACGCCCGGCTAATTTTTTTGTATTTTTAGTAGAGATGGGGTTTCACCGTGTTAGCCAGGATGGTCTCGATCTCCTGACCTCGTGATCCACCCGCCTTGGCCTCCCAAAGTGCTGGGATTACAGGCGTGAGCCATCACGCCTGGCCCGTCTTAACAATCTTCTAACCCATGAACACAGCATGTCCTTCCATTGATTTAGGTTGTCTTTATTTCCATGATGTTTTGCAGTTTTCAGTGTACAAGTCTTAACACTTCTTTTTAAAGTTTATTCCTAAGTATTTTGTTGTTTTTGACGCTATTGTAAACGAAATTATTTTGATGCTGTTGTAAATGGGAGTTGTTTTCTAAATTTCATGATCAGATTGTTCATTATGGGGACAATTGTTTTCTAAATTTCATCATCAGATTGTTCATAATATAATTACAGAGAAATATAATTAATTTTCAAATATCTTGTATACTGCAAACTTGCTGAATTCCTCTATTAGCTCTACAATTTTATGGATTTCTTGGGATTTTCTACATACAAGATCACCTTATTGTAAACAGAGATAATGTCTTCCTTTCCACTTTGGGAGGATTGCTTGAGGCCAGGAGTTTGAGACCAGCCTGGGCAACAGAGTGAGACCTCATCTCTACAAAAAGTACAAAAATTAGCCAGGTGTGGTGATGTGCGTCTGTTGTCCTAACTTCTCAGGAGGCTGAGGGGGGGGGATCACGTAAGCCCAGGAGTTTGAGGCTGCAGTGAGTTATGATTGTACCACTGCACTCCAGCCTGGGTAACAGAGCGCGACCCTGTCCCCCCTCCAACCTCCCCTCAAAATGATCATCTAAGAGCCTTTCCACTGTGGGGTGACGGTTGGTTCCTCATTTGCTGCGCTATCATTGGTTACTTGGGTCCCAAGGGGAAGGTTCTAGAAGCCCCAGGTACCGTGAGGAGACTCCCAGAAGTTATGTGGCAGTTGGAGCCCCTCGAGGGAAGGGAGCCATTTTCTTTCCTGGTTTGGGAAAGAGTTGCTCATCAGTTTGCGGGAGAAGCTGTTTGCCTTCAGCTGGTGAGCGGCCTTCAACCATGCTGGGGGAGTCGCAGTTCGTACCTGTTTCTTGCACTCTTAACAGATACACAGTGTAAGGAAAGGCCAAGATGACAATGGCCCCGGACGTCAGACTAGAGTATCTGGAGGAAGTTGCCTCCATCGTCCTGAAGTTCAAGCCGGACAAGTGGAGCAAGCTGATAGGCGCCGAGGAGAACGTGGCCCTGTTCACAGAGTTCTTTGAAAAGCCCGACGTCCAGGTGCTGGTGCTGACGCTCAATGCAGCCGGCATGATCATACCCTGCCTGGGCTTCCCCCAGTCCCTCAAGTCCAAAGGGGTTTACTTCATCAAGACAAAGTCCGAGAACATCAACAAGGACAACTACAGGGCCCGGCTCCTTTACGGCGACATCAGCCCCACACCCGTGGACCAGCTGATCGCGGTGGTGGAGGAGGTGAGTGCGTCCAGGCTGCCATCCGGGGTGTCGGGGGCGGAACCACAGAAGTGTTTCCTTTTAGGTCCTCTCTTCTCTGTTAAACCAAAGTGAGAACATGGCTGGATGGCCCCAGGTGGTCTCGGAAGACATCGTGAAGCAGGTCCACAGGCTGAAGAATGAAATGTTTGTGATGAGTGGCAAGATCAAAGGCAAAACCTTGCTGCCTATTCCGGAGCACCTGGGCAGCCTGGATGGCACGCTGGAGTCCATGGAGAGGTGTGTGGGCCCAGCTGCTTCCGGCTGCCGCTTGAGAGCAATGCCCCAACCTTCCACTGGGCAGGATCCCCTCTTCACTGGACAACTTGCTCCTGCACGCCATTGAAACCACCATCATCGACTGGTCCCACCAGATCCGGGATGTGCTGAGCAAAGACTCAGCCCAGGCGCTGCTGGATGGGCTGCACCCCCTGCCCCAAGTGGAGTTCGAGTTCTGGGACACTCGGCTGCTGAACCTCAAGTGCATCCATGAACAGGTACGGCCTCCTCTCTCCTGTGGGGCTGCAGCAATGAAAGGTGGATCTTCACTCCCCTTCTCAGCTAAACAGACCCAAAGTGAACAAGATTGTTGAGATCCTAGAGAAAGCCAAAAGCTGCTACTGGCCAGCCCTGCAAAACGTTTACACCAACGTCACTGAAGGTGAGCCTGTGACCCTGTCATGAGTTCTGCACTACCGGTGGGCACTTGTTCTTGTTCCGTGCAGGGCTGAAGGAAGCCAACGACATCGTGCTCTATTTGAAGCCCCTACGGATCCTGCTGGAGGAGATGGAACAAGCCGACTTCACGATGGTGCGCAGGCAAGGGAGAGCCGGCTTTGGTGGCCTCCAGTGTGCCTGGGCCTGTCTCCCCCCAGCTCCCCACCTTCATTGCCAAGGTGCTGGACACCATCTGCTTCATCTGGGCCACCTCTGAGTACTATAACACACCTGCCAGGATCATCGTCATCCTGCAGGAGTTCTGCAACCAAATCATCGAGATGGTAACCCTCCCCTGGCCCCTGGGTCCCCTTCCAGCTTTAGATGTCTGTCTTCTCTTTTGCCCAGACACGAACCTTCCTGAGCCCGGAAGAGGTGCTGAAGGGCCTGCAAGGTGAAATCGAGGAAGTCCTGAGTGGCATCTCCCTGGCTGTAAATGTGCTGAAGGAGCTCTACCAGACGTACGACTTCTGCTGCGTGAACATGAAGCTTTTCTTTAAGGTACCCCTTCCTCGCAGGGCGAGGGCCAAGGCACGTGGCCTCATCTCTCTTTCTCTCCTCTAAGGACAAAGAGCCCGTGCCTTGGGAATTCCCTTCTTCTCTTGCCTTTTCCAGGATAAATTCCTTCTTCCAGCGCATCCAGACCATTGAGGTAAAAACAGAACTCGGTGCATCTTGACCTCCGATGAATTGACTGTGTTTTTCTCCTCCACTAGGAACTCTATAAAACAGCAATTGAGTTTCTGAAGCTGGAGAAAATCGAGCTTGGGGGCGTGCGTGGGAACCTCCTCGGGAGCCTGGTGACCCGTATCTATGATGAGGTCTTTGAGCTGGTGAAGGTTTTTGCCGACTGCAAATATGATCCCTTGGACCCTGGAGACTCGGTAGGTCCTCGGGCAGGGTTGGATGAACTGGAATTACAAGGTTGACATTTCCATTTGCTTTTAGAATTTTGACCGTGATTATGCTGATTTTGAGATCAAAATCCAAGACCTGGATAGGAGGCTGGCCACGATCTTTTGCCAAGGATTTGATGACTGCAGCTGTATCAAGTCCTCCGCAAAGGTAAGCATGCAGTGGAGACGCAGGCAGATCTGGGTGAAGAGGCCCCCTTCTCCTTTGTCCTCAGCTCCTGTACATGTGTGGGGGCCTCATGGAGCGGCCCCTGATTCTTGCCGAGGTGGCGCCCAGGTATTCAGTCATGCTGGAGCTGTTTGACGCTGAGCTAGACAATGCTAAGATCTTGTACGATGCCCAGATGGCGGCCTCCGAGGAGGGGAACATCCCCCTGATCCACAAAAACATGCCTCCCGTGGCCGGGCAGCTCAAATGGAGCCTGGAGCTGCAGGAGAGGCTAGAGGTGTCCATGAAACACCTGAAGCACGTCGAACACCCGTGAGTCACAGCCCTGGGCAGGGGCAGGCACCAGTGGGGCCTCGCCTTCCCGCTCTGATTCCAGGGTCATGTCTGGAGCAGAGGCCAAGCTGACCTATCAGAAGTATGACGAGATGATGGAGCTGCTGAGGTGCCACCGCGAGAAGATCTACCAGCAGTGGGTGGCGGGCGTGGACCAGGACTGCCACTTTAACCTGGGGCAGCCGCTGATTCTGCGGGACGCCGCTAGCAACCTCATCCACGTCAACTTCAGCAAAGCGGTGGGTGCCAGGAGTGGGGACCGCGTCAAAGGGACATGTTCTTTGATCTTCGTTTGTCATTTAGTTGGTGGCAGTTCTGAGAGAAGTCAAGTATTTGAATTTCCAGCAACAGAAAGAGATTCCAGACAGTGCGGAGAGTCTGTTCTCAGAGAACGAAACTTTCCGGAAGTTTGTGGGCAACCTGGAGCTCATCGTTGGCTGGTATAATGAGGTGAGTTGGTGAGTCGGTACTATTCCTGATGCTCGGAACAAAACCTGTCACCTCTGTTTTTCAGATAAAGACTATAGTGAAGGCAGTAGAATTTCTACTAATAAAGTCAGAACTGGAAGCAATTGATGTCAAGTTATTGAGCGCTGAAACGACATTATTCTGGAATGGCGAAGGTACGGAGGCCACATTCCTCCCACATTGGATTTTTTGTAAGATTCCTCTACATTTCCATTTTAGGTGTGTTTCAGTACATTCAAGAGGTGCGAGAAATTCTGCACAACTTGCAGAACAGGATGCAAAAGGCAAAACAAAATATAGAAGGAATTTCCCAGGCTATGAAGGTAAGCAAGGGGCAGAGCACAGAGTGGGGCTTCACCTTTTCTCACTCCTGTGCTTTCCTTCCAGGACTGGTCGGCCAACCCGCTGTTTGAAAGAAAGGACAATAAGAAAGAGGCCCTGTTAGACTTGGATGGAAGAATTGCCAACCTCAACAAGCGCTACGCAGCAGTCAGGGATGCTGGAGTGAAGATCCAAGCCATGGTTGCAGTAAGGAAACACCCAGGAGGTTTTTTGAGAACAGTGAGGCCCAACTGTGCGCTTCTGTTTGCAGGAAAACGCAGAACTATTCAGGGCAGACACACTGAGCCTGCCCTGGAAGGATTATGTCATCTACATTGACGACATGGTCTTAGATGAATTTGACCAGTTCATTCGCAAATCTCTGAGTTTCCTAATGGACAACATGGTTATAGATGTAAGTTATCAACATAAGGTAATATATTTATGGTTGACCACTGCCAACCCCACCCCTCTTTCAGGAGAGTATCGCTCCCCTGTTTGAGATCCGCATGGAGCTGGACGAGGATGGGCTGACCTTCAACCCGACCCTGGAGGTGGGCTCAGATCGCGGCTTCCTGGCACTGATCGAGGGCCTGGTCAACGACATCTACAACGTAGCCAGGCTCATCCCTCGGCTGGCCAAGGACAGGATGAACTACAAGGTCAGTCCTGGCCTCTTCTGGCCGTACACAGGTCCCCTTTTTGCTTCTCCCCTGCCCCTTTCAGATGGACCTGGAAGATAACACAGACCTCATAGAGATGAGGGAGGAGGTGTCCAGCCTGGTCATCAATGCCATGAAGGAGGCCGAGGAGTACCAGGATTCCTTTGAGAGGTACTCCTACCTCTGGACGGACAACCTGCAGGAGTTTATGAAGAATTTCCTGATATATGGGTGTGCAGTCACTGCGGAGGACTTGGACACCTGGACAGATGACACCATCCCCAAGACACCGCCCACCCTGGCTCAGTTCCAGGAGCAGGTGCGTGCAGACCTCACCCACCAGCCTCCTTGTATGACAGGCCGCCGGTGGCCGTGTTTTCCAGATCGACTCCTACGAGAAGCTGTATGAGGAGGTGTCCAAGTGCGAGAACACCAAGGTGTTCCACGGCTGGCTGCAGTGCGACTGCCGCCCCTTCAAGCAGGCCCTGCTCAGCACAATCCGGCGCTGGGGCTTCATGTTCAAGCGGCACCTGAGCAACCACGTCACCAACAGGTGGGTCCCCAGCCATGTACTCGGGGAGCCCAGGGGCCACACAAATGGTCCCCTTGTCCCTTAGCCTGGCTGACCTGGAAGCCTTCATGAAAGTCGCCAGAATGGGCTTGACCAAGCCCCTCAAGGAGGGGGACTATGATGGGCTTGTGGAGGTGATGGGGCACCTGATGAAAGTCAAGGAGAGGCAAGCAGCCACCGACAACATGTTTGAGCCCCTGAAGCAAACCATCGAGCTGCTCAAGACCTACGGGGAGGAGATGCCAGAGGAGATCCACTTGAAGCTGCAGGTACGTGGTGGGTGGGTGTGGCTGCGTCCAGGAAGGAGCCCTCCTCTGCCTTTGCTTCCCGCAGGAGCTGCCGGAGCACTGGGCAAATACCAAGAAACTGGCCATTCAGGTGAAGCTGACCGTGGCACCACTCCAGGCCAACGAGGTCAGCATCCTGCGGCGGAAATGCCAGCAATTCGAGGTATTATACCTGGGGCAGGGTGGCGGGATTTCGACTCTCTGTACTTTGCACTCTTCTCTCGCAGCTCAAGCAACATGAGTTCAGGGAGAGGTTCAGGCGCGAGGCCCCGTTCTCCTTCAGCGACCCCAACCCCTACAAGTCCCTGAATAAGGTATTTTTGCTCAAGGGTGAGATCAGGGGGTAAGCCCTACTGACGGCCCCCTCGCCGCCCCTAGCAACAAAAGAGCATCTCCGCCATGGAAGGCATCATGGAGGCGCTGTCCAAGTCCGGGGGCCTGTTCGAGGTCCCCGTCCCAGACTACAAGCAGCTCAAGGCCTGCCACCGGGAGGTCCGCCTACTGAAGGAGCTCTGGGACATGGTTGTTGTGGTGAGTGCAGGGCACGCCGCGTGGGTGGGGCCGTGGAAGGAGAAACGGGATGTTTTCGTTTCAGGTAAATACCAGCATCGAGGACTGGAAGACCACCAAGTGGAAAGATATCAACGTTGAGCAGATGGACATAGATTGTAAGAAGTTTGCCAAGGACATGAGGTCTTTGGACAAGGAGATGAAAACCTGGGATGCCTTCGTGGGGCTCGACAACACCGTGAAAAACGTGATCACGTCCCTGCGTGCCGTGAGCGAGCTGCAGAACCCTGCCATTCGGGAACGCCACTGGCAGCAGCTCATGCAGGCCACCCAGGTACCATGCACCATGGTGGGCGGAGGGGACCGAAATGAATCCTGCCTGGATTTTTTTCCCTTAGGTGAAATTTAAAATGTCAGAAGAGACGACCCTGGCAGATTTACTGCAGCTGAACCTCCACAGTTACGAGGATGAGGTCCGCAACATCGTGGACAAGGCCGTGAAGGAGTCGGGCATGGAAAAGGTAGGCCGTGCTGGCGGTGCTGTCTGTGCAACTCAGTGACCTTATTTTTCTGTTCCCCCAAAAGGTGCTGAAAGCCCTGGACAGTACCTGGAGCATGATGGAATTCCAGCACGAGCCGCACCCGCGGACAGGCACCATGATGCTCAAGTCCAGCGAGGTGCTGGTGGAGACGCTGGAGGACAACCAGGTGCAGCTGCAGAACCTGATGATGTCCAAGTACCTGGCCCACTTCCTGAAGGAGGTGACAAGCTGGCAGCAGAAGCTGTCCACGGCGGACTCCGTCATCTCCATCTGGTTTGAGGTCCAGCGAACCTGGAGCCACCTGGAGAGCATCTTCATCGGCTCCGAAGACATCCGCACCCAGCTCCCGGGGGACTCCCAGCGCTTTGACGACATCAACCAGGAATTCAAGGTGAGCACAGCCCGGTGGTTCCCACGCACTTCCTAATGCCTTGGCGATCCCCTTCTCTTCCCAGGCCTTGATGGAAGATGCAGTGAAAACACCCAACGTGGTGGAAGCCACCAGCAAACCCGGCCTCTACAATAAACTGGAGGCCCTGAAGAAGAGGTGCGGCTCACACCTATCCAGACCAGGGGAGTCCGGCCTCCTCTACTTCCTTCCTTCCTCCCAGCTTGGCCATCTGTGAAAAGGCTTTGGCAGAGTATTTAGAGACGAAAAGACTGGCTTTCCCCCGGTTCTATTTTGTCTCCTCGGCTGACCTCCTGGACATTCTCTCCAATGGCAATGACCCCGTGGAGGTAGGCGGGGCCCCTTGCATTCCGGTGTTTAATTGCATAATTCCCGCTTCTTGCCTCCTCCCAGGTGAGCCGCCACCTGTCCAAACTCTTCGATAGCCTGTGTAAACTGAAGTTCCGGCTCGATGCCAGTGACAAACCTCTCAAGGTGGGCCTGGGAATGTACAGCAAGGAGGACGAGTACATGGTTTTTGATCAGGAATGCGACCTCTCGGGGCAGGTGAGTGTGTGCGCACACCACACAGGGAACCCGCTGTATTGGTCACCGTGGCTCCCGTCCCCAGGTGGAAGTGTGGCTGAATCGAGTGCTGGACCGAATGTGCTCTACCCTCCGGCACGAAATCCCAGAGGCCGTGGTGACCTACGAAGAGAAGCCGAGGGAGCAGTGGATCCTGGACTACCCAGCCCAGGTCTGAGGCGGGTGGGGGCTCGGCGGCGCCTCCTGCGTGGGCAATGGGGGGTATGTACTTTCAGGTGGCCCTGACTTGCACCCAGATCTGGTGGACGACCGAGGTGGGCCTGGCATTTGCCAGGCTGGAGGAAGGCTATGAAAACGCTATCAGAGATTATAACAAAAAGCAGGTGTGTTACTAGTGTGTAGTTAGTTACGTTTTTGGTGTCTCATCGAAGGCACTCTCCCCCGCAGATTAGCCAGCTGAACGTACTCATCACGCTGCTCATGGGGAACCTCAACGCTGGCGACAGGATGAAGATCATGACCATCTGCACCATCGATGTGCACGCACGGGACGTGGTGGCCAAAATGATCGTGGCCAAGGCATGAGCGCCCCTGTCCCAGGGGCCAGGGGACCTGGCAACAAGAGCTCCGGCTCATCCTGCAGGTGGAGAGTTCTCAGGCCTTCACCTGGCAGGCCCAGCTCCGGCATCGCTGGGACGAAGAGAAGCGACACTGCTTTGCCAACATCTGCGATGCCCAAATCCAGTATTCCTATGAGTATCTGGGCAACACGCCGCGGCTGGTCATCACCCCACTCACTGACAGGTGAGGCCCGTCCCTGAGTAACTCACATGTGCTGGCACACACGCTTACCTGTGGTCACTTGCAGGTGCTATATCACCCTGACCCAGTCCCTCCATCTCATCATGGGTGGAGCCCCTGCCGGCCCCGCTGGGACCGGCAAGACTGAGACGACCAAGGACCTGGGCAGAGCCCTGGGCACCATGGTCTACGTCTTCAACTGCTCCGAGCAGATGGACTACAAGGTACGCGGCCGGGGTCCGGAGGAGGGACCCAGAGCTCTTCCTTTCTCCATCTCGCCCTTTCCAGTCCTGTGGAAATATCTACAAGGGCCTGGCCCAGACGGGAGCCTGGGGCTGCTTTGACGAGTTTAATCGCATCTCAGTGGAAGTCTTGTCTGTGATTGCCGTGCAGGTAAAGTCCCCTGCCTGCGGCCTCGGGGTCACATGCTAACATGTCTGTGTCACCAACCGTGCAGGTAAAATGTGTCCAGGATGCAATTCGGGCCAAGAAAAAAGCATTCAATTTCCTGGGAGAGATCATAGGCCTCATTCCCACCGTCGGTATCTTCATCACCATGAACCCTGGGTACGCCGGACGCGCGGAGCTGCCTGAGAACCTAAAAGCCTTATTCAGGTACGTGGCCCAGGTGAAAGTGAGTGGCTGCACAGAAGCCCACAGGCACCGCTGACCTCCCCAGGCCCTGTGCCATGGTCGTCCCCGACTTCGAACTGATATGTGAGATCATGCTCATGGCCGAGGGCTTTCTGGAAGCCCGCCTTCTGGCCAGGAAGTTCATCACCCTGTACACCTTGTGCAAGGAGCTGCTCTCGAAGCAGGTGTGTGTGTCCTGGAGCTCACGGCGGGTGTGCACGTCTGCCCACCTGTGCCCACTGCCCGCAGGATCATTACGACTGGGGCCTGAGAGCCATCAAGTCTGTGCTGGTGGTGGCCGGCTCCCTGAAGAGGGGCGACCCCAGCCGGGCAGAGGACCAGGTGCTCATGCGGGCGCTGAGAGACTTCAACATCCCCAAGATTGTGACAGACGACCTGCCCGTATTCATGGGACTGATCGGGGACCTCTTCCCGGCTCTGGACGTGCCTCGGAAACGGGACCTGAATTTTGAAAAGGTCGGGACTCCTGGGTCTCAGGTCTGTCCGGATTCCTCACCCAGCCTCATCCATGTCTCCCCAGATCATCAAGCAGAGCATCGTGGAGCTCAAGCTGCAGGCGGAGGACAGCTTCGTGCTGAAGGTGGTGCAGCTGGAGGAGCTGCTGCAGGTCCGCCACTCCGTGTTCATCGTCGGGAATGCGGGCAGCGGCAAATCTCAGGTGTGTCACCCGCTCCAGGGACCTTGCAGGGAAGTCACACGTGAGTGACCCCCACCTTCGCCAGGTCCTCAAATCCCTCAACAAGACCTATCAGAACCTGAAGAGGAAGCCGGTCGCCGTGGACCTGGACCCCAAGGCCGTCACCTGCGACGAGCTCTTTGGCATCATCAACCCAGTGACCAGGGAATGGAAAGATGGTAACGAGGGTGGTCCCGGGACAGGCTGCAGGGGGCCCGGGGTCATACCACGCGCCTCCCCCAGGCCTGTTCTCCACCATCATGCGAGACCTGGCCAACATCACCCATGACGGCCCCAAGTGGATCATCCTTGACGGAGACATAGACCCCATGTGGATCGAGTCTCTCAACACAGTCATGGATGACAACAAGGTTCGCGGGCCCTGGACTCTAAGCCCCAAGGCTAGGACCCCACGGGCTGCTGTCCCCCTCCTAGGTCCTCACCCTGGCCAGCAACGAGCGGATCCCCCTGAACCGCACCATGAGGCTGGTGTTCGAAATCAGCCACCTGAGGACGGCCACCCCAGCCACCGTTTCCAGAGCCGGCATCCTCTACATCAACCCAGCCGACCTGGGATGGAACCCGTGAGTGGGGCTTTGGCTTTCCTGTTCCAAACGCTGTGTCATCGGCGCCTCCTGTCACCCCCAGGGTGGTGAGCAGCTGGATCGAGAGGCGCAAGGTGCAGTCGGAGAAGGCCAACCTGATGATCCTCTTTGACAAGTACCTGCCCACGTGCCTGGACAAGTTGCGCTTTGGGTTCAAGAAGATCACGCCAGTGCCGGAGATCACGGTGATCCAAACGATTCTGTACCTGCTGGAGTGCCTGCTCACGGAGAAGACCGTGCCCCCCGACTCCCCCAGGGAGCTGTACGAGCTGTACTTCGTGTTCACCTGCTTCTGGGCCTTCGGTGGCGCCATGTTCCAGGACCAGGTGATGCACCTGGGGGGCCCGGCCACCCACACGGGCCCTGATTTTTACTTCTGTGTCTCAACAGCTTGTGGATTATCGAGTGGAGTTCAGTAAATGGTGGATCAACGAATTCAAGACTATCAAGTTCCCCTCGCAGGGAACGATTTTTGACTACTACATTGATCCTGACACAAAAAAGTTCCTGCCCTGGACAGATAAAGTGCCCTCCTTTGAGCTGGATCCCGATGTCCCACTGCAGGTAACTGTCCCCAAAGCAGGGCCACCGACTGGACAGCTCCCTCCCCTTCCCTCCCCTGCCCCAGGCCTCTTTGGTCCACACCACGGAAACCATCCGCATCCGCTACTTCATGGACCTGCTCATGGAGAAGTCCTGGCCGGTGATGCTGGTGGGGAACGCGGGGACGGGCAAGTCGGTGCTGATGGGGGACAAGCTGGAAAGCCTGAACACGGACAACTACCTGGTGCAGGCTGTGCCCTTCAACTTCTACACGACCTCAGCCATGCTGCAGGGTGAGGCTGGTCCGGCCACGCCCTGCCTACCCCAGGCGGGCAGCTGACCCTCTGCCCTCTCTAGGGGTGCTGGAGAAGCCGCTGGAGAAGAAATCGGGGAGGAACTACGGGCCGCCAGGCACTAAGAAGCTCGTCTACTTCATCGACGACATGAACATGCCCGAGGTGGACAAGTATGGGACGGTGGCCCCGCACACCCTCATCCGGCAGCACATGGACCACCGGCACTGGTTAGACGGGGCGGGGCCGGAGGGGAAGGCGTGGCACAACATGAATGCTGGTTTCCCCCCTCAGGTATGACAGACATAAGCTGACGTTAAAAGATATCCATAATTGTCAGTACGTGGCCTGCATGAACCCCACTTCCGGATCCTTCACCATCGACTCCAGGCTTCAGGTAAGCAGAAACCATACTCATCCCCGTCACCTGCTGACTGGAGTGTTTGGTTGTTTTGGGGTAGCGCCATTTCTGCGTGTTTGCTGTGAGCTTCCCCGGCCAGGAGGCCCTCACCACCATCTACAACACAATCCTGACGCAGCACCTGGCCTTCCGCTCGGTCTCCATGGCTATCCAGAGGATAAGCAGCCAGCTGGTGGCCGCGGCCCTGGGTAAGCTGGCTGGCCTCATCCCCTCTCCCATCATGAGAATTGACACGTCCTTTTCCTCTAACAGCTTTGCATCAGAAAATCACGGCAACATTTCTTCCCACGGCCATTAAGTTTCATTATGTCTTCAACCTCAGGGACCTCTCCAATATTTTCCAGGTACTGCTCTTGTAGCTTTATGTCATGCCTGCTGACGGTGCTGATCATCCTGTGTTTGGGGCAGGGACTCTTATTTTCCACAGCAGAAGTTCTGAAAACCCCACTGGACCTCGTCCGCCTTTGGCTACATGAGACTGAACGAGTGTATGGTGACAAAATGGTTGACGAAAAAGACCAGGAAACATTGCATAGAGTCACCATGGCCTCCACCAAGAAGTTCTTTGATGTAAGTCAAGCTGCCCAGTCCCTCTGCCGAGCCGGAAGTATCGTCTTTTTTTTTCTTTTTCTAGGATCTTGGTGATGAACTCTTATTTGCCAAGCCAAATATCTTCTGCCACTTTGCTCAAGGGATTGGCGATCCCAAATATGTTCCTGTAACCGACATGGCTCCTCTGAACAAGCTCCTCGTGGACGTCCTGGACAGCTACAATGAAGTTAATGCAGTCATGAATTTGGTGAGCAGGCTGGAGCTGATAGCAAGGGCACGAAGATGTTGTGGGATCTCTCCGGTTTCTGCAGGTGCTGTTTGAGGACGCCGTGGCTCACATCTGCAGGATTAATCGCATCCTGGAGTCTCCCCGGGGGAATGCCCTGCTGGTGGGGGTGGGCGGCAGTGGCAAACAGAGCCTCTCCCGCCTGGCAGCGTACATCAGCGGGCTTGACGTGTTTCAGATCACCCTCAAGAAGGGCTACGGGATCCCCGACCTCAAGGTGAGAGCTTACTGTTCAATAGGCTGCCTTTCAAGGCCCCTAAGCGTGTCCTCACTCCGTCCAGATTGACCTCGCTGCTCAGTACATAAAGGCTGCCGTGAAGAACGTTCCCTCGGTGTTCCTGATGACAGACTCCCAGGTGGCCGAGGAGCAGTTTCTGGTGCTGATCAATGACCTGCTGGCCTCAGGAGAGATCCCTGGGCTGTTTATGGAGGACGAGGTGGAGAACATCATCTCCTCCATGCGACCCCAAGTCAAGTCCCTTGGCATGAATGACACTCGGGAAACATGTTGGAAGTTCTTCATCGAAAAAGTGCGCAGACAGCTCAAGGTGGGGCTCCCGTCTTCGGCAGGGCCTCAAGAGTAGGCAGCGCATCTGTGTCTCCCACACCCAGGTGATCCTGTGTTTCTCCCCTGTGGGCTCCGTGCTGCGGGTACGAGCCAGAAAGTTCCCAGCTGTGGTCAACTGCACGGCCATCGACTGGTTCCACGAGTGGCCGGAAGATGCGCTGGTGTCCGTCAGCGCCCGCTTCCTGGAGGAGACTGAGGGGATTCCGGTGAGTCACTGAGGCCACCTCTGCCTGAGTGTCCCAGGGATGACTGGCTGTCTCATCTTTGTAGTGGGAAGTCAAGGCCTCCATCAGCTTCTTCATGTCCTACGTGCACACCACCGTCAACGAGATGTCCAGGGTATACCTGGCTACTGAGAGGCGCTACAACTACACCACACCCAAAACCTTTCTGGAGCAGATCAAACTGTACCAGAACCTGCTGGCCAAGAAGAGAACGGAACTTGTTGCCAAAATCGAGAGGCTGGAGAACGGCCTGATGAAGCTGCAGAGCACGGCTTCCCAGGTAGGAGAGGGGGGCTGGCTGCCAGCTCCTGTCACTTGCTGTTTCTCGGTTTCTCCTTCCCCAGGTGGATGATTTGAAAGCCAAGTTGGCGATTCAGGAGGCTGAGCTCAAGCAGAAGAATGAGAGCGCAGACCAACTGATCCAGGTGGTCGGCATCGAGGCCGAGAAGGTCAGCAAAGAGAAGGCCATTGCTGACCAGGAAGAAGTCAAGGTCGAGGTCATCAATAAGGTAGGTGAAGGCAGCCCAGCGTGCCTTCAGGAGCAGTAACCTCTCCTGTCCATCTTCCTTCCAGAACGTCACTGAGAAGCAAAAGGCCTGTGAAACAGACCTGGCCAAAGCAGAACCGGCCCTGCTGGCAGCCCAGGAGGCTCTGGACACTCTGAATAAGGTAAAGGGGGAGGGAAAGAAAGGGGACCCCTGCCCATCGGACCCATCCCGTCTGTCATTTGCAGAACAACCTGACAGAGCTGAAGTCCTTTGGGTCCCCGCCGGATGCTGTGGTCAACGTCACCGCCGCCGTCATGATTCTGACCGCACCTGGGGGCAAGATCCCCAAGGACAAGAGCTGGAAGGCGGCCAAGATCATGATGGGCAAGGTGGACACCTTCCTAGACTCCCTGAAGAAGTTCGACAAGGAGCACATCCCTGAGGCCTGCCTGAAGGCCTTCAAGTGAGTCGGGGCTGGGCCTCGTAGCCGGGGCTTGACGACTCCGGCCCTCTGGTTCCCTCGCTAGGCCCTACCAAGGCAACCCGACGTTCGACCCCGAGTTCATCCGCTCCAAGTCCACGGCCGCCGCCGGCCTGTGCTCCTGGTGCATCAACATCGTCCGCTTCTACGAGGTCTACTGCGACGTGGCGCCCAAGAGGCAGGCACTGGAGGAGGCTAATGCAGAGCTGGCAGAGGCACAAGAGAAGCTGTCCCGGATCAAAAACAAGATTGCCGTAAGTGCCGGCTCGCTCCCGTCCCTGCGAAATTTTCCAGCAGCTTTCCAACTTGGTTTTGCAGGAACTTAACGCCAACCTGAGCAACCTAACCTCAGCGTTTGAAAAAGCAACAGCTGAGAAAATCAAGTGTCAGCAAGAGGCCGATGCCACGAACAGGGTGATCTTACTGGCGAACAGGTATCAGCTCCTCCCCGAGACCACCCTCCTGCAATATGTTTTATTCTCTCTCATCCCACTTTAGGCTGGTCGGGGGATTAGCATCGGAAAACATCCGCTGGGCTGAGTCTGTGGAGAACTTCAGGAGCCAGGGGGTCACGCTGTGTGGGGACGTCCTGCTCATCTCTGCCTTCGTGTCCTACGTGGGCTACTTCACCAAGAAATACCGGAATGAGCTGATGGAGAAATTCTGGATCCCTTACATACATAACTTAAAGGTAAGGAGTGGAGTCCTGGCCAGGCGCGGTGGCCCCCTCTAAGAAAGTGTGCCTCCCTGGGCAGGTCCCCATCCCGATCACGAATGGCCTGGATCCCTTGAGCCTGCTGACAGATGACGCGGACGTGGCCACCTGGAACAACCAGGGCCTCCCCAGCGACCGCATGTCCACCGAGAATGCCACCATCCTGGGCAACACCGAGCGGTGGCCGCTGATCGTGGACGCCCAGCTCCAAGGAATCAAGTGGATCAAAAACAAATACAGGAGTGAACTGAAAGCCATCCGCCTGGGACAGAAGAGGTGTGTGCGGGCGCAGGACCTGGGCCGAAGCCGCCATGAACCAGCTTCCGTGTTGTGCCCGCAGCTACCTGGATGTCATCGAGCAGGCCATCTCGGAAGGGGACACCTTGCTCATTGAGAACATCGGCGAAACCGTGGACCCCGTGCTGGACCCTCTACTGGGCAGGAACACGATTAAAAAGGGAAAGTGAGTTGTTTCCGCCTCCGTGGCTTGAGCCAGCCCACTAACCCTTTCCTCCACCAACCGCCAGGTACATTAAGATCGGTGACAAGGAGGTGGAGTACCACCCCAAGTTCCGCCTGATCCTACACACCAAGTACTTCAACCCACACTACAAGCCAGAGATGCAGGCTCAGTGCACCCTCATCAACTTCCTGGTCACCAGGGATGGACTCGAGGACCAACTCTTGGCCGCTGTGGTGGCCAAAGAGCGCCCAGATCTGGAACAGCTGAAGGTAATGGCCTGAAGTTTGGTCACACGGGAGGACAATGCAGTGACTCCTGCACCTCCCCTTGCAGGCAAACCTCACCAAGTCTCAAAACGAATTTAAGATTGTTCTGAAAGAGCTGGAAGATTCGCTCCTGGCCCGTCTGTCGGCTGCGTCGGGGAACTTTCTGGGAGACACGGCCTTGGTGGAGAATCTGGAGACCACCAAGCACACAGCCAGCGAGATCGAGGAGAAGGTCAGAGCTGCCTCGGTGACGTGCCCTGGCAGGTGTCATTCACACCCCTTTTGTTTGTGTCGAGGTGGTGGAGGCAAAAATCACAGAAGTTAAAATCAACGAAGCGAGAGAGAACTACCGCCCGGCTGCGGAGAGGGCATCTCTGCTCTACTTCATACTGAACGATCTCAACAAAATCAACCCCGTCTACCAGTTCTCCCTCAAGGTGCGCCCTGCAGCTGGGGCTGGGTGCCTCCCCGCCTCCATGGCTCTCGGTGGCGGATCCCCAGGCCTTCAACGTGGTGTTTGAGAAAGCCATCCAGAGGACCACCCCTGCCAACGAGGTGAAGCAGCGGGTGATCAACCTGACGGACGAGATCACCTACTCCGTCTACATGTACACGGCCCGGGGACTCTTCGAGAGGGACAAACTCATTTTCCTGGCACAAGTTACGTTTCAGGTAATGTCTAGCCTCACTGTTCCTAGTGTGGTCGTTAAGTGTGTACACCTCGATGTTCCCCCAGGTCCTGTCCATGAAGAAGGAGCTGAACCCAGTGGAGCTGGATTTCCTCCTGCGGTTCCCTTTTAAGGCCGGAGTGGTCTCACCAGTGGACTTCCTCCAGCATCAAGGCTGGGGCGGGATCAAGGTTCGTCTTTAGACGTTGAACACGTTGTGCTTAGAGTCACAGGGCCCGCTGCCTCTGCCCCTAGGCCCTCTCGGAGATGGATGAGTTCAAAAATCTGGACAGTGACATCGAAGGATCTGCCAAGCGCTGGAAAAAGCTGGTGGAGTCGGAAGCCCCCGAGAAGGAGATCTTCCCCAAGGAGTGGAAGAACAAGACGGCCCTGCAGAAGCTGTGCATGGTGCGCTGCCTGCGGCCAGATCGCATGACCTACGCTATCAAGTGAGTGTCCCGCCGCGCCGGGGGCCCCGCCCGTTCCGCTGCCTCTGATGCACTCCACCCCTAGGAACTTCGTGGAGGAAAAGATGGGCAGCAAGTTCGTGGAAGGCCGGAGTGTTGAGTTTTCTAAGTCCTACGAGGAGAGCAGCCCCTCCACGTCAATCTTCTTCATCCTCTCCCCGGGGGTTGACCCCTTGAAAGACGTGGAAGCCCTGGGTAAGTGTAGCAGGCAAGTGATGTTCTCAAAGTGGTGTTTTTTTCCTGTTTTTCTTTTCTTTAGGAAAAAAACTAGGGTTTACCATAGACAATGGAAAACTCCATAATGTGTCCCTGGGGCAGGGACAAGAGGTGGTGGCTGAGAACGCCCTGGACGTGGCTGCAGAGAAAGGACACTGGGTCATTCTGCAGGTACGAGGGGGCCAGCACTGCAGGGTAAGGGCGGAGCTGGGCAAAGTGTGTAACCAGCCTCTAGTCTTGGCTGCAGAATATCCACCTGGTGGCCCGGTGGCTGGGAACACTGGACAAGAAGCTGGAGCACTACAGCACGGGCAGCCATGAGGACTACCGGGTGTTCATCAGCGCGGAGCCTGCCCCCAGCCCCGAGACCCACATCATCCCCCAGGGCATTCTGGAGAACGCCATCAAGATCACCAACGAGCCCCCCACGGGCATGCACGCCAACTTGCACAAGGCCCTGGACCTGTTCACCCAGGTAGGGCCACGCCTGCTCGGGCTGCCTCCCCACCTAATACCTGACCGGAGCGTGTGCCCCACAGGACACCCTGGAGATGTGCACCAAGGAGATGGAGTTCAAGTGCATGCTCTTCGCCCTGTGCTACTTCCACGCTGTGGTGGCAGAGAGGCGCAAGTTCGGCGCCCAGGGCTGGAACCGGTCGTACCCCTTCAACAACGGGGACCTCACCATCTCCATCAACGTGCTCTACAACTACCTGGAGGCCAACCCCAAGGTGAGGGGCTGTGTGTGCCCTGTACTTGGACAACTTTCCCCTACCCGCTGTCATCCTTCCTCAGGTGCCCTGGGACGATCTCCGCTACCTTTTTGGTGAAATCATGTATGGCGGCCACATCACAGATGACTGGGACCGTCGGCTGTGCAGGACCTACCTGGCTGAATACATCCGGACGGAGATGCTGGAGGGAGACGTCCTGCTGGCCCCCGGCTTTCAGATCCCCCCCAACCTGGACTACAAGGTAAGGATGACAAGTTAAACAGGAGCTCAACGTGCCTCTGCTTACAAACTGCCCTCTTTTTCAGGGTTACCACGAATACATCGATGAGAACCTGCCCCCTGAGAGTCCCTATCTGTATGGCCTGCACCCCAACGCAGAGATTGGCTTTCTGACGGTCACCTCAGAGAAGCTGTTCCGCACTGTCCTGGAAATGCAGCCAAAAGAGACGGACTCGGGGGCAGGCACGGGAGTGTCCCGCGAGGAGAAGGCAGGATCTTTGAAACTGCTCCCAAGCGAGAGGTGACAGGGGCTGTCCGGGGACTGGCTTCCAGGTGAAGGCCGTGCTGGACGACATCCTGGAGAAGATTCCGGAGACTTTCAACATGGCTGAGATCATGGCAAAGGCAGCGGAAAAGACCCCCTACGTGGTAGTCGCCTTTCAAGAATGTGAAAGAATGAACATCCTGACCAACGAAATGCGCCGTTCGCTCAAGGAGCTGAACCTGGGGCTGAAGGTAAACATGGGTCAGCCCGGCCCCAGGGACGTGGGCTCCCCACACCCATCTGTGTGTCTCCTAGGGAGAACTGACCATCACGACCGACGTGGAAGATCTGTCCACGGCTCTCTTCTATGACACCGTGCCTGATACGTGGGTGGCCCGGGCCTACCCCTCCATGATGGGCCTGGCGGCCTGGTACGCAGACCTGCTGCTCCGCATCAGGGTAAGTGCCGTTTTCTCTGAGAGGCTTCCTAACTCTCCTCCTAGCGGCTCGTGTGTCCTTGCAGGAACTCGAGGCCTGGACGACAGACTTTGCCCTGCCCACCACCGTGTGGCTGGCCGGCTTCTTCAACCCCCAGTCGTTCCTCACGGCCATCATGCAGTCCATGGCCAGGAAGAACGAGTGGCCCCTGGACAAGATGTGTCTGTCTGTCGAGGTGACCAAGAAAAACCGAGAGGACATGACCGCTCCTCCGCGAGAGGGCTCCTACGTGTACGGACTCTTCATGGAAGGTAAGGAGGGCTCTTGTCTGTCTGCAGAAGCTACACCTGACCCTCAGCCATACTGTCCCTGCAGGGGCTCGCTGGGACACCCAGACTGGAGTCATCGCTGAAGCGCGGCTGAAAGAGCTGACCCCGGCCATGCCTGTCATCTTCATCAAGGCCATTCCTGTGGACCGCATGGAGACCAAGAACATCTATGAGTGTCCCGTGTACAAAACACGCATCCGCGGCCCCACCTATGTCTGGACCTTTAACTTGAAGACCAAAGAGAAGGCAGCGAAGTGGATCCTGGCAGCCGTGGCGCTGCTCCTACAGGTTTAGCTCGCTCCTGCCTCACAGCCCACACTCCCTGGGGCTGGACCACAACTCAGCCCTTCACCTGTGCACCTGTGACTTATTCTTTACAGGAACTGGTGGTGGTTTTTCGTTCTCTTAAATAATCAGGTGCTTTGTAACCAAGCACATCGGAACCAGAGGGTGGAGGTTGGTGTGGAAGAGGTGGGGCAGATTAAAGCCAGTGGAGCCACTCAGCTGTGCCCATCCATTCTGTGCCTGATGGCCA